GCAGTGTCCATCGCTGCCACCAACCACAAACAGGGCTGCAAACAGGAAGGATTTTATTCACTGTCCATGCGGCCCTGAGTTGTCCCAAAGCGAGGCAGTGCCCCCAAGGTCTGTGCAGAGCAGAACGCAGCTCCGCCCTCGCGGTGCCACCGGCCCGCCCGCCCGGGTCTCTGCTGAGGAGAACATTGCTCTGCCTTCGCTGTATCTCCGAAGTCTGCAGAGGAGAACTCAGCTCCGCCCTCGCAATGCTCTCCGGGTCTGTGCTGAGGAGACCGCAGCTCCGCCCTCGCAAAGGCACACAGCGCTGGCGCCGGCGTGGCGGAGAGGGGGCCAGTGGCGGAGAGGCGGCCAGCGGCGGCGCGGCGGAGAGACGGACAGCGGCGGAGAGGCGGCCAGCGGCGGCGCGGCGGAGAGACGGACAGCGGCGGCGCGGCGGAGAGGCGGACAGCGGCGGAGAGGCGGCCAGCGGCGGCGCGGCGGAGAGGCGGACGGCGGCGGAGAGGCGGCCAGCGGCGGCGCGGCGGAGAGGCGGACGGCGGCGGAGAGGCGGACGGCGGCGGCGCGGCGGAGAGGCGGACGGCGGCGGAGAGGCGGACGGCGGCGGCGCGGCGGAGAGGCGGACGGCGGCGGAGAGGCGGACGGCGGCGGCGCGGCGGAGAGGCGGACGGCGGCGGAGAGGCGGCCGGCGGCGGAGAGGCGGCCAGCGGCGGCGCGGCGGAGAGGCGGACGGCGGCGGAGAGGCGGCCAGCGGCGGCGCGGCGGAGAGGCGGACGGCGGCGGAGAGGCGGCCAGCGGCGGCGCGGCGGAGAGGCGGACGGCGGCGGAGAGGCGGACAGCGGCGGCGCGGCGGAGAGACGGACGGCGGCGGAGAGGCGGACAGAGGCGGAGAGGCGGACAGCGGCGGCGCGGCGGAGAGGCGGACAGCGGCGGAGAGGCGGACAGCGGCGGCGCGGCGGAGAGACGGACAGCGGCGGAGAGGCGGACAGCGGCGGAGAGGCGGATAGCGGCGGCGCGGCGGAGAGGCGGACAGCGGCGGAGAGGCGGACAGCGGCGGCGCGGCGGAGAGACGGACAGCGGCGGAGAGGCGGACAGAGGCGGAGAGGCGGACAGCGGCGGCGCGGCGGAGAGGCGGACAGCGGCGGAGAGGCGGACAGCGGCGGCGCGGCGGAGAGACGGACAGCGGCGGAGAGGCGGACAGCGGCGGAGAGGCGGACAGCGGCGGCGCGGCGGAGAGACGGACAGCGGCGGAGAGGCGGACAGCGGCGGCGAGGCGCGCAGCGGCGGCGCAGGCGCGGAGAGGCGCTGGCGCCGGCTCTGGCGCGGAGAGGCGCAGGCCCAGGCTCCACTCCCCAGCTGTGAAAGGGTAAGAACCGAGGGTGGCTGAGACTCGGGGTTTACATTCCAAGAAAATCTTCCATTTCATCCAGGTGAAACAGAACCTACTGGAATGAAGCTGGCCTCCCATGGAATGAAGCTGGCCTCCCGTCTCCTTGATTTGAAGCAGCTTCTCCACGTTGGTTATTATGTCATTTTTCTAAATCTAACATTTTAAAATTTGTGCCTTTTCTTTCTCTTTTGCTTGACTTCTCAGAGGTTTTTTTAATGGTCTTTTCAAAGAAGTGGTTTTGGGTTTTATTTATCAAGTCTACTTTTATTATGGCTGTTTTAAAATTAAATACATTTATTTCTTGTTTCCCTTAAAAAAGCTTCTTGTATGTTTACTTAGTTTATATAATTTTATATGTCTTCTGTTGAAGCATATTAACAAACACTTCCAGCTATAACGTTTCCCCTGAGAACTGCTTTGGACACATCCAGAGATTTTGATAGGTCACACACTTATTGTAGTTTGTTTCTGAAAAGTTTTTCATTTTAGTTTTTATTTTCTCTTTTACTCAAATTATCATCAGCTTTCTCCTTTTATCCTGTTTCTGACAAATTAATCTGAGGATATAAATTTCTCCCTAAATGTCAATTTTGTTGAGTTTCATAATTTTAATATGTAATACCCTATTGCTATTGAGTTCCAGGCATTTTATAATTTTCATTGTGAAAACTAACTTTGTTTCCAAAACACACTTTTTCTTCTTTTTTGAGACAGAGTTTCACTCTGTCGCTCAGGCTGGAGTGCAGTAGCACAATCTCATCTCACTGCAACCTCTGCCTCCTAAGTTTAGGTGATTTTGTTGCCTCAGCCTCCCTAGTAGCCGGGTTTACAGGCTTTTGCCACTATGCCTGGCTAATTTTTTGTATTTTTAGTAGAGACAGGGTTTCGTCATGTTGCCCAGGCTGGTCTCGATCTCCTGACCTGGGGTGATCCACCCGCTTCAGCCTCTCAAAGTGCTGCGATTACAGGCATGAGCCACCATGCCCGGCCCCAAAATGCACTTTTAACATGGTCTTTGTTATTGCATGTTTCTAATTTTGTTGCACCCTGGTGAGAGAATGTGATTTGTGTAACAGCAATTCTTGGGAAAGGGGCTGAGGCTTCCTGCTCCTTTAGCACAGCTAAATTTTCCCAAACGCCATCCATGAGCTTGGAAAGAGCATTGTACTCTGTTGGGATGGGCTCAAATCTCTCTGTAAAAATGAGTGTTCTTCTGTTGTTGTTGTTCTGTTTTTTGTTTGTTTTGTTTTGTTTGTTTTTTGTCTCAGTCGTTTTGTTTGCTCAGATCTTTTGATGATCCAGATGATCTTTTAATTTATGCAGGATGTTTCTCTGCTTGTGCAGGCTGGTGGGATTGGGGACTGGAGAGAGGATAAGTGTCTGCTTGCCCAGGACTGGCAAACTGTCACTTGCCCTGGTTGTGCCTTGCCAGGAGCTCCCGTGCCTGTCTCTGAGAGTGTCATGAGCGCAGCGGTGGTAGTTGTGTGGTGGATGCATTTCCCCTGGGTTGGGGGGTGGGTGGCTGGTCCTAGCTCTGTTTGTTGTTGCCGATGAGACACAGCACACTTCTGCTTCCTGATGGATCTTGTCGGTCATTTGACTTCTTCCTGGTCTGGGCTCCTGAGCTGGCCCTCCGCAGGCCAAGCAGGAATGGAGCTGGCTGCTACAAGAGTTCCTTCACTAGAGGGCATCTCTCCTCTCTCCTCCCACACATGGGAACACAAGGGTGGGCTTTCCTCCGCCCACTGTGATCCGCAGCCCGGCTTTCCCCTCCTCACCCTCTGCTCTCAGACAGACTTGGTTTTCGCTGGTGTCTGTGAGAGGTGATTCTTCATGGTGCCAAGAATGTGGATTTTTTTGAGAGCAGGCACTCTCACAGATATTTGCACACCCATGTTCAAAGCAGCGTGATTCACAAGAGTCAAAAGGTAGAAGCATTCTGAGGGTCTATGGGTGAGTGGATGGGCAAGCGAAATGTGGTTATGCATACAGTAGACTGTTACTGAACCTTTACCAGGAAGGAGATTCTTTTTTTTCTTTCTTTTTGTGGAAAATGCAGTCTCGCTATATTGCCCAGGCAGGTCTCGAACTCCTGGGTTCAAGCTATCTTCCTACCTCTGCCTCCCTAACAGCTAGGATAATAGGCGTGAGCCTATAATATCACCCAGCCAGGAGGGAAATTCTGAGAGGTGTGCCAACACACATGAACCTTGAGGACATTGTGCTAGATGGAATAAGCCAGCCACAAAAGGACAAATACATTGCGATTTCACTTACATGAGGGGCCCAGAATGGGCAAATTCAAATACAGAAAGAGCAATGGTTAACAAAAGGAGGGAGTTGGTGTTCAATGGGTCTGGTTTCCTTTTGGGAAGATGAAGACGTTCTGGAGATGGACGGTGGTAGGGGATATGCGACAATGTGAGTGCACTTAATGCCAGTTATAACACGGGGAGCGCGTGTGCACACGGCTCTGGGAGTTCTCGTGCAGCACTCAGAGCTCAGCGTGGGCGAGGGCGTCACCCCTCTGGGGGCGTCCATGGGGCCTTGGAGAAGGGAGGCTTCAGGGCACCAGAGCAGTCTACCGGGAGAGGCCGGGCCGAGCGCTTGTTCACCCCCAGCCCTCTTAGGGAACTTTCACATGCTTCTCCCACTAGGCCTAGGCACCCCTCCCTACTCTCCCTACCCTCCTGGTTCCCTGACCCTCAGTGACTGTGTCCTTCAAGACTGAACTCCAGAGTCCCCACCCGAGGACCCGCAGTGCCCAGCCCCCGCGAGCTCGCGGGGTGTATGCCCACCCCGAGGCTCCACCGCGCCTGTGTGCTGGGAAGCCTGGCTCCATGGGACCCTCGGGCTCTGGGCGCGCTGTCGCTGCAGCTGCCAGCAGCTCCTGAGGAAGTGGCTCGAGGCCCTGGGGCGGGCCAGGCGTGCGGTGGGCCCGCAGCCCTCACACCGGCCCCGGCCGCACACAGGAGGCACAATCAGCAGAGACGTTGGACAGGGTTGGACACTGGCTGTCTCTTTCGGGCCTCAGTTTTCACGTCTGAAATAAAAGCGAGCATCCTGGCCCTGGCGCCATGCCTCTGCCGCGGTAGAGGTTTCCACCCCTATGAGCCCAGTGCGCCTTCCAGGCTCGAGGGAGAGGGAGTGTGCGTGCGTGTGAACGCGTCACACTCTTGTGTGAACGCGTCATACGCTTGTGAAAGACTGTGCGTGTGCACACGCGTGTACGTGCATGTGAACGCATCAGGGTGCCCGAGGATGCACACATGCACGTGTGAGTGTGCGCGAGTGCGTGCTCAGAGGACAGCTCTCAGCAGGCTGGGGACCTCCTTCCTCTCACCCCTGAGGGTTTTGGGGGACCAGCCCCCGTCTCCGGGTGCTATGGGATGCCCTGGGGCGAGCTCCCACCGCTGTGCTCGGGCTCCGGCTTTGTGGGGACCCGGCCTTCCCCGCCCTCACCACGGGGAGTTCCACGCAGCACCCACGAGGTGGCGCCGCAGACTCGCTATCGCGGAGCGTGGCGGCTCCCAGCAGCCTTGCCTACAGCTGTGGCCAGGGCGATCCCTCTCAGGCCCAGGCCGCTGCTGCCAGGAAGAGCAGGAACAATAGCCAGTCACGCCTGGTGATGCCCTGAAGTGCTTATGCTCCCAGGCATGGGCTGTCCACAACGTGCATTCTCTCCTTTTATGCCCCTACTATTTGGAACGCTGTATTTTTTCATTTTTATTTTTATTTTTTGTTGTAAATCTGCCACTTAAAAATACCCAGGGTGGAGCTAAAAGTACAGACACTGCTCAACTTACCCCTGGCTGCGGCCCAATAAGGCCGCTGCGAGTGGAAAATGACTGAGTCCACCTGACTACCGAATAGCACAGCGTGGGGGGGCCCACCTTGGCCTGCTGAGAACACTGCCCTGAGCCTGCGGTGGGCAGAAGCATCAACACGAAGCCTGTTTTGTAGTCAAGTGTCGGATACCTCATGTAATCATTGACTGCTGTACTGAAAGTGAAAAACTGGCCGTGTGGGACTCACACGAGGGTTTCTGCTGACTGTGGATGGCTTTTGCATCACTATAAAGTTGAAAACTGTTAAGTGGAACTGCGGTAAGTCGGGGCTGTGTGCGCTAGAGACCTGAGTTCTGCCGCTCCATAGCTGTGTGACTTTGGACACATATTTGAGCCTGAGTGTCTTCTACACAAAATGGATTTCTTAGCATAACCTACACATGTGTACGTGCCCGTGAGCGTGCACGTGTGTGTTTGCATGAACACATCTGTGTATGCACGAATGTGTGCACATTTGTGTGTGTCTGTGTAAGTCCGTATGTACATTTGTGTGCATGTCTGTGTGTGCATATGTTTGTATGTGTGTGTGCTATGCATGTGTGTGTTAAGGCCCTGGGGTGGAGCTGAGGAGTTGAGGGGAGATGCTGGGAGGGCAGCCAGCACCAGGCGTTTGTTGGCCAGGAGAGAAGCTGCCATCCAGGTGCACTCTGGAGCTCGTGCTTCAGTGGCACAATGCTTTGGGAGTGAGGAAGCTGGGGGCTGGGGCAGGGCAGTCCTGCACCTCAGGGGAGGTGCAGAGTGAGGCCAGGAGGATGGAAAGAGTGCCAGAGAATGGGGGAAATCTGAGGCATCAGGAAAGGAAGACACAGGCCATGGAGAGGGCAGCTGGGCCCTGGGTGAGGCCGGCCCTCAGGAAGGAGGTGCCACAGGCAGGGGAGTGCCCAGATGGAGAGCCCAGGGGTATGGACCCACGGGTGTATGACAGTGGGGGTACTCCTGAAACAGAGCAGTGTTATCCAACAAGCAGGGTTGGGACAACTAGTTATTTCATTTAAAAAAACAGGTCAATGTCAGTCCTCATACTGTGCTTTAAAATAAGCTCCAGATGGACTCATGTTTTACATGTAAAGAAAAGAAGGCAAAAAGAAAATAAAGAAAAGGCTTGTAAGCAGGTAGTTAATTGGAGGCAATCCCAGGATGCAGGAGAGAGGGGATGGAGCCACAGCAGGTCTGGGGAAGGGAGAGAAGCCGGCCCCGAGACCGCAGCCCGAGGACCCATTCAGGCCAGCAGTGCCTTCTGTGCACTTCCACAAGGTCACACGTTCTTCCAAAGTTGCCATCATGGAGAGATAGGCTTCCACGTAGTCTTGACTCCACTGGATTTCAGTCCTTAGGTGACTTTTCCTGTGATCACACTCAGCCCTGATACAGTCATTGCTGGGGCCTCCCCTGGCTGGACGTTCCGCTTTTGGTTCACATTCTTTCCTCCTGCCCCGAGACTGGCCATGGGCCTCCCAAAGGCTAGCTGGGAGGACCTCCCTTCCACGGCTGTGCTCTTGCTCTGCCCATGCTGTCGCCTCCATCTCCACCTCCCTCTCCATCCTCACCACCAGCCCTCGAGTCAGTGGGGAGCTTTCCACTCACCAAGCCCAGGCAAGTGCATCGCGTGAATTTCTCTTGCGCCTCCCACTAGAGGTAGAGGCGCTGTTGTCACCCTATCTGCTGAGGATATGCTGGGGCTGGCAGGGGCCACCCAAGACCAAGGGTGTCACTGTCTCCATCCTGTGCCCACCCAGTCCTGCCCCCTGGGCTCCCTTCAAATCTTTTTTTTTTTTTTTTTTTGAGACAGAGTCCTGCTCTGTCTCCCAGGCTGCAGTGCAGTGGTACAATCTCAGCTCACTGCAATCTCTGCCTCCTGGGTTCAAGCGATTCTCCTGCCTCAGCCTCCCAAACTGCTGGGACTACAGGCACCCACCACCACACCCGGCTAATTTTTTATTTTTATTTTTGTATTTTTAGTAGAGATGAGGTTTCACTATGTTGGCCAGGCTGGTCTTGAACTCCTGACCTCGTGATCCCCCTGCTGCAGCCTCCCAAAGTGCTAGGATTACAGGCGTGAGCCACCACACCTGGCCCCCTTCAAATCTTAACAGAGAAGCCACCAAAGTCTCCTTGGGTCCATCACATGGATGGGCCTCCTGGGCCCCTCAGACCCTGGGCTTCCCTTGAGGTCCTGGAGCTATGTGGGCTCCAGCTCTGGGAAGGTGGACCCCCATGCATGTGTCCTGCCGTCACTGTCTCTATGGAGTCTGGCTCACACTAAGTGAGCCATAAGGCCTTCTTCAAGGTCATCTGTCCCACTGATTTCAGACTCAGGGCGGAGTGTGAAATCATCTGTCCCCCACAGTGCACTCAGAACCCTGTCTGGACTAGGGCACACACACATGCATGCGCATATGAACACACATATGCATATGCACGCACACATGCAAGGCTGCAAGTCTCATGCACACACACATGCACACACATGCACATGCATGTTCACATGCAGAGGCACTCAGGCACCTAGAGCCTTCTCATCCTGCACTTTGAGTCCCCCCTCCCCTTGCCCATCCTTGCCCATCCTTCAAGGCCTCAGTCAAAAGCCATCTTTTACAAATTGTCTCTGGTTGACTTTCCTTTTTTTCCCTCTTAGAAGAAGCGATGCTGTCCTC